CGTCTCTACTAAAAATACGAAAATTATCCAGGCGTGGTGACGCATGCCTGTAATCCCAGCTTCTTGGGAGGCTGAGGCAGGAGAATCGCTTGAACCCAGGAGGCAGAGGTTGCAGTGAGCCGCGATCGCACCATTGCACTCCAGCCTGGGCAACAGAGTAAGACTCCATCTTAAAACTAAATACATACATACGTGCATACATGCATACATACATACATACAGCTTTAGGGTAAATTGTCTTTTTTTTTTTTTTTTTTGAGACAGAATCTTGCTCTTGTCACCCAGGCTGGAGTGCAGTGGCGCGATCTCGGCTCACTGCAACCTCCGCCTCCCAGGTTCAAGCAATTCTCCTGCCTCAGCCTCCTGAGTAGCTGGGATTACAGGCACCTGCCACCACGCCCAGCTAATTTTTGTACTTTTAGTAGAGACGGGGGTTTCGCCATGTTGGCCAGGCTGGTCGCAAACTCCTGACCTCAGGTGATCCGCCTGCTTCAGCCTCCCAAAGTGCTGGGATTACAGGAGTCAACCACCGCGCCCGGCCAGGTAAATGGTCTTTTTTAACTGGTCATATTTTAGATTTGGATTTAATCCTCTATAAACTTCAGAATTAAGAGAAAATGAAATGCTCCAGGGAGTAGTATTTCCCACTTAGAACATACAGCATATTTGCACTTCTTTTGTATGTCAAATAACTTGCTTTGTTTCTGTGGAAGCCAAGAAGTTTCTATCTTTCCAACCCTGCTTTCTAACATAAAATAGGAAAAATAGGGGTTTAGGAATATAAAATGTTTGGATATGAATCTTATCTGTTAGATAGTACTGAGTTATGTAGTTCTAGAACTATTGGATGTTTCTGGTTAGAAGGAAGTTTCTTTAGTTTATTTAACACTGCTGTGGAGTCAGCACATGCAGTCGCCAAATCAGTTAGATTAGAACCTACAGAGATCTCGGTAACAGGAGCACTGAGTGCTAGAAGGTTTAAAATAGATGTCATATGATACCAATTATAACTCAGTGAAATTTTACAGTCCTAGGACCCTATACAGAGCATAAGCCAAAATGGAAGATGGTCCTGTTTTCTATGGCTTTAAAAACATTTTTATTACAATGTTTGCTACGTTTTTTTTCTTTAAGCTTTTAATTAAAGTTTTTTTGGCTCTCCTAACCCATTTCTATATCGTCAAAGGAAATAGAAAAGAAGCGGCTAGGATAGCAGAAGAGATCTATGGTGGAATTTCAGGTAAAAGTACATGAATTTGTTCCTAATATTTAGGCCTTGACTTTGAGCTTGATTTGTGTTTCAGATTGCTGGGCTGATCGATCCCCACTTCATGAAGCTGCAGCTCAGGGGCGCTTACTGGCCCTTAAAACTTTAATTGCACAAGTAAGTGAACTGAAGACTTGATCCTTCATGCTAATAAATAAACTCTCTTCTTTCTAAATTATAGGGTGTCAATGTGAACCTTGTGACAATTAACCGGGTGTCTTCTCTCCACGAGGCATGCCTTGGAGGTCACGTGGCCTGTGCCAAAGCCTTATTGGAAAATGGTGCACACGTGAGTACTGCCCCTGCCCACTTGGGTCTGTCAATCCTTTGGGTCTCTCTTTGCCCATCATTAGGTCAATGGAGTGACAGTTCACGGAGCCACACCCCTCTTCAATGCTTGCTGCAGCGGCAGTGCTGCATGTGTCAATGTGCTGCTGGAGTTCGGAGCCAAGGCCCAGTTGGAGGTGCACCTGGCCTCGCCCATCCATGAGGCAGTGAAGAGAGGTAAATGAGCCACCACAATGCATGTGAAACATTACTTGAGTGAGGGTATCTTGTGTTCCACCAGGTCACAGAGAGTGCATGGAGATCCTGCTGGCAAATAATGTTAACATTGACCATGAGGTGCCTCAGCTCGGAACTCCCCTATATGTGGCCTGCACCTACCAGAGGGTAGACTGTGTGAAGAAACTTCTAGAATTAGGTAATTTCCAAAATTATTTTCATGAAGAAACCAGTGTTGAATTGTGGCCATCTGTTTTGTTAAGGAGCCAGTGTCGACCATGGCCAGTGGCTGGACACCCCACTCCATGCTGCAGCGAGGCAGTCCAATGTGGAGGTCATCCACCTGCTAACCGACTATGGAGCTAACCTGAAGCGTAGAAATGCTCAGGGCAAAAGTGCGCTTGATCTGGCGGCTCCAAAAAGCAGCGTGGAGCAGGCACTCTTGCTCCGTGAAGGTAACCAAGGGCTGGGTATCCATTCCTCTTCCTGAAGTTAACACCATTTTTATTTCTCTCTCAGGCCCACCTGCTCTTTCCCAGCTCTGCCGCCTGTGTGTCCGGAAGTGTCTCGGTCGAGCATGTCATCAAGCCATCCACAAGCTACATCTGCCAGAGCCACTCGAACGATTCCTCCTATACCAATAGTCCTAAGTGTTCCTGGGAAGATACTTGGAATGACACAGATTGTTGTCTGCTGTACCTAGAGTACCTAATGTAGAAGCTCAACAGCTTAGACTCCTAGTATCTTTAAATGAGCTCAGTCGAAGTAAATCCCCCATGAGCTAGAACACTTGAGGAGTGGAAACTCCTGGTTAGTTTAATGTTCTCATTAACCAAGGGGCAAGTAGAAACCATTTAGCTTTTAGCTCTTGTTGTTAAGAAACTTAAAAGAACTGTGAAGTAGAGTGAAAACAATAGGCTGTTTTTTGATGATTCGGGATCTTCTTGTACCTAAAAGTCAACATTCTGAATATTGTATAGACACATATAAATTCAGGTGGATAAGATTATAACAAATGTTAGGTATTCCAAGATATGTTCTTGATTTAGTTCCTTCCTTCAGCCCTTCCCCACTTTTTTTCTTTCTTTCCTTGAATAAATCTGGTATAATTTTGATTTTTTGTATATATATACGTATATATATATACATACATATACGTATATATATATACGTATATATATACACACACACACATGCACTCATATATTTAATGTTTTCAAAGTCCTTAATATATATAGTTCATATATGTTTTCAAAGTCCTTAATATATGTATAAAGCTTATATATATATGTTTTCAAAGTTCTTTATATATAAAGTTATATATATTTATATAGACTTTATATATATATACATATATAAAGTTAAGGACTTCAGAAACATTGTAGTTAACTGAGGCTTCCAGTTACTGCGGTCCTGGTTGATAAGAGAGACTTTGGAAGAGATCAGTGCACCCAGAGGTTGGCATCTATTGCTTATTGCTTCTGATATTAAATGCTGTTATTTGAAGTAAGCAGTTCTAGGATTGAGAACACTGGGTGTCCCCAACAACCTGAACCCACAGGCATTGTCTGAGGCATGTTGCAACCCAAGCACTGGCTTATTTTCAAAGTCAAGATGCTCAGGGTTTTTGAAATAATTACATACTGATGCCAGCCACCAAAGTGGGCTCAATGCTGGGTCAATATTTTTTTCTGTGGATAGGGGCCCAAAATAAGCACAAAGGTATATAAAAAGAGGCTTCTCCTTTTCTGTCTTCTCCTTCTTCTCATTTCTCTCTCCTTCTGTCACCCCTCCTCTTCCTCTATTCTTTCTCTTTTTTGTGAATTTAGAACATGGGAACTGGATAGACTTTTAATTATTGTAAGTATTACTGTCATGGTTCAGTATTCAGTTCTAAAATGAAAATTCCCTCTCAGATCATCCTAAGACTCATTTCACACATGTTTTTTTTTCCCCCAATTTTTCTAGACCTTTGGCTCTCAACTGGAGACAATTTTGCCCCACTCCCACTGAGACATTTGTCAATGTCTGCAGACATGTTTAGTTGCAACAACTGGGGGAGAATTGCTACTATCATCTAGACGGTGGAGATCAGGGATGCAGCTAATCACCCTACAGTGCACAGGAGCCAGCAACAAAGAATTATCAGATCTGGCCGGGCATGGTGGCTCACGCCTGTAATCCCAGCATTTTGGGAGGCCGAGGCAGGCAGATCGCACTGTCAGGAGTTCGAGAACCGCCTGGCCACTATGGTGAAACCCTGTCTCTACTAAAAATACAAAAGTTAGCCAGGCGTGGTGGCAGGTGCCTATAGTCCCAGCTACTTGGGAGGCTGAGGCAGGAGAATCACTTGAACCCGGGAGGCGGAGATTGCAGTAAGCCAAGATCACGCCACTGCACTCCAGCCTGGGTGACAGAGCGAGACTCCGTCTCAAAACAAAAAAAAAAAAAAGAAAGAAAGAAAGAAAGAAAAACAAACAAAAA